TTAAGATGGTAAATTTTATGTTCTATATATTTTACCATAATTTAAAAAAAAAATGACTGGGCCTGGCGCGGTGGCTCACGCCTGTAATCCCAGAGCTCTGGGAGGCTGAGGCAGGAGGATTGCTTGAGTCTAGGGGTTCAAGACCACCCTGGGCAACATAGTGAGACCCCCGTTTCTATTAAAAATTAAAAATTAGCCGGGTGTGGTGGCACCTGTCTGTAGTTCCATCTACTTGGGAGGCTGAGGTGGGAGGATGGCTTGAACCCAGGAGGTCGAGGCTGCAGTGAGCTGTGACTGCACCGCTGCACCCCATCCTGGACGACACGGTGAGATCCTGTCTCTAAAAAAATAAACAAACAAACACACAAAACTACATTGATGCCAAGAACAATTACTGCATGCTCACTATGCATTAGGCATCTTGCTAAGCTCTTTACCCGTGTCATCTCGTTTGTCTCACATACTCCCTGAAAGGTAGGGTCACTAACCTATTATATTTTACGGATTGGCGACAACCTCAGAGAGGTTAAGTCACTTGCCCAAGGTCACACAGCGAGTCTCAAGCCCCAGCCGGTGAGCATCACGATCCTTTGCCAATGAGCCGATGCTCGAGAAAGGGTCGGATAGACAACAGGCACTGCATAAAGGTTGGTTAACGGGATCGTGTTTGGCTGCAACGTGGAGCTCCCGGGTCGAACGGCGAGACAGCTGCGCGTCCCCGAGCCGCCGCGCGCCCGGTCCGCCGGGGCGGAGTCAACGCCGCGGATTGGCTGCTGAGAAAGGGGCGTGGCTCGTGGCGGCCGGTGGGCGGAGTCGATCTCTGGCCGTAAATACGGCGCCACATGGCACTGGCTCGCGAGGGCGGGGGCGGGCGGGCTGGCCGGGCGCAGGCGCGCTGAGGGCGGGCGCCCCTCGGCCTCCGTGGCCCCTCCGGCGGCCGCGACGTCTCGCGAGAAGACGACCGGTAGGAGGGGCTCCTGCGCCGGGGGCGGGGCCGGCGAGGGCTGCCTCTGGGGGGTCCGCTAGTCGCGGGGCGGCGGCGGCGGCTGCGGGCGCGAGGTGAGGGGCGCGAGGTGAGGGTCGCGAGGTGAGGGGCGCGGCGGGCGGCGGGCTCGGGGCAGTCATTAACTAGTGTGTCATTGCATCTGCAGGTTCCCAGCAGGATGCCCCGGCTCTGCAGGAAGCTGAAGTGAGAGGCCCGGAGAGGGCCCAGCCCGCCCGGGGCAGGATGACCAAGGCCCGGCTGTTCCGGCTGTGGCTGGTGCTGGGGTCGGTGTTCATGATCCTGCTGATCATCGTGTACTGGGACAGCGCAGGCGCCGCGCACTTCTACTTGCACACGTCCTTCTCTAGGCCGCACACGGGGCCGCCGCTGCCCACGCCCGGGCCGGACAGGGACAGGGAGCTCACGGCCGACTCCGATGTCGACGAGTTTCTGGACAAGTTTCTCAGTGCTGGCGTGAAGCAGAGCGACCTTCCCAGAAAGGAGACGGAGCAGCCGCCTGCGCCGGGGAGCATGGAGGAGAGCGTGAGAGGCTACGACTGGTCCCCGCGCGACGCCCGGCGCAGCCCAGACCAGGGCCGGCAGCAGGCGGAGCGGAGGAGCGTGCTGCGGGGCTTCTGCGCCAACTCCAGCCTGGCCTTCCCCACCAAGGAGCGCGCATTCGACGACATCCCCAACTCGGAGCTGAGCCACCTGATCGTGGACGACCGGCACGGGGCCATCTACTGCTACGTGCCCAAGGTGGCCTGCACCAACTGGAAGCGCGTGATGATCGTGCTGAGCGGAAGCCTGCTGCACCGCGGTGCGCCCTACCGCGACCCGCTGCGCATCCCGCGCGAGCACGTGCACAACGCCAGCGCGCACCTGACCTTCAACAAGTTCTGGCGCCGCTACGGGAAGCTCTCCCGCCACCTCATGAAGGTCAAGCTCAAGAAGTACACCAAGTTCCTCTTCGTGCGCGACCCCTTCGTGCGCCTGATCTCCGCCTTCCGCAGCAAGTTCGAGCTGGAGAACGAGGAGTTCTACCGCAAGTTCGCCGTGCCCATGCTGCGGCTGTACGCCAACCACACCAGCCTGCCCGCCTCGGCGCGCGAGGCCTTCCGCGCTGGCCTCAAGGTGTCCTTCGCCAACTTCATCCAGTACCTGCTGGACCCGCACACGGAGAAGCTGGCGCCCTTCAACGAGCACTGGCGGCAGGTGTACCGCCTCTGCCACCCGTGCCAGATCGACTACGACTTCGTGGGGAAGCTGGAGACTCTGGACGAGGACGCCGCGCAGCTGCTGCAGCTACTCCAGGTGGACCGGCAGCTCCGCTTCCCCCCGAGCTACCGGAACAGGACCGCCAGCAGCTGGGAGGAGGACTGGTTCGCCAAGATCCCCCTGGCCTGGAGGCAGCAGCTGTATAAACTCTACGAGGCCGACTTTGTTCTCTTCGGCTACCCCAAGCCCGAAAACCTCCTCCGAGACTGAAAGCTTTCGCGTTGCTTTTTCTCGCGTGCCTGGAACCTGACGCACGCGCACTCCAGTTTTTTTATGACCTACGATTTTGCAATCTGGGCTTCTTGTTCACTCCACTGCCTCTATCCATTGAGTACTGTATCGATATTGTTTTTTAAGATTAATATATTTCAGGTATTTAATACGAAATGTGGAAGGGAATGCTGGAGTAAAATATCCCCTCTCCCCTCCGCCCGCCCACCCGCCCGCCCGCTCGCCCGCTCGCCCGCTCCTGTGGTTTTTCTGAGCGTGCGGGCGCCGGGAGGGGATGCTGAGGCTGATGGAGCTGCCTCCAGGGCTAGGGCCACTCACCGGAGGAGGGCGGGGCCTGCACTTGAAGTCAGGCCGCACCTGTCTGTTTTTGGAAGGGTAGCCGACAAATCCTTCCAGAGGGAAAGTTCTTTGTTTAAGTGTTGTACTTGAAAAGGTCAATCTTCAGGGCTTCCTGTTTGAAGTCAAGTCAGAGGTAAACCGGTCAGTTACAGAAGCAGGATTTCTAGGATTTCTAACTCCAGCTGTTCCCATACTGTCTAGTTTAAATTATGGCTGTTAAGGCCGGGCGGGTGACTCAGGCAGGTAATCCCAGAACTTTGGGAGGCCCAGACAGAAGGATCGCTTGAGGTCAGGAATTTGAGACCTGGCCAACATGGTGAAACCCTGTCTCTACTAAAAAAAAAAAAAAAAAAAAAAAAAAAAAAAAAAAAATGAGTCGGGTGTGGTGGTGTGCACCTGTAGTCCCAGCTACTCAGGAGTTCTGAGATGGAAAGATTGCTTGAACCCAGGAGGCAGAGGCTGCAGTGAGCTGAGATCGCGACATTGCACTCTAGCCTGGGTGACAGAGTGAGATTCCATCTCAAAATAAATAAATAAATATTAATACATTATGGCTATTAAGGCTGGGCACGGTGGCTCATGCCTGCAATCCTGGCACTTTGGGAGGCTGAGGGGGGAAGATCACTTGAGCCCAGGAGTTCAAGACCAGCTTGGGCAACATAGCAAGGACCTCATCTCTACAAAAAATAAAAAGGACGTGGTGGTGCACATCTGTAAACCCAGCTACTCAGGAGGCTGAGGAGGGAGGATCACTTGAGCCCAGGAGTTCAAGATCAGTTTGGACCACATAGCGAGACCCTGTGTCTACAAAAAATAAGAAAATCAGCCGGACATGATGGTGCACACCTGTAATCCCAGCTACTCGGGAGGCTGAGGCAGGAGGATCGCTGGAGCCCAGGAGTTCAAGGCTGCAGTGACCTATGATCGTGCCACTGCACTCCAGCCTGGGCAGCAAAGTGAGACTCTGTTTCTAAATAGACAGATAGAAGATAGGTAGATAGATAGATTAAATAGAAAGTAAACTATGGCTGTTGAGGTTTACAGTTGGCAGGAGTGGAGTGGTTTGGCGTTTATCTCTAGACCGTGCTGGATGACAGTACCCAGTGTCACCAAGAAGAGGCTCCGTGTGACTGTCTCTGTGGCTTTCTGGTTGGTTTAGCTCCAGTGCCTTCACCCTCAAGGACACGACTGACCTTGAACCCTCAGGTTTGATGGGCCCTGTCTTGATAAAAGTGTCAGAGGAGGCTCTGGAAACATCTGGCTGAAACTCCTTTGCTATTTCTGCTTCTAAGCTGTAGTTGGAGAGATGGTTGCAATCATTTCGTGGTGTCGGGCACCCTGCTTGACCTGTCTTCCTCGTGTGTGGTATTTGTCACCACTGCCCAGTCCCTGGTTGCTGGCCACGCTCAGTTGGGACATACCCTGGTGTCCTCTGTGTGTGGTGTCCCTGTGTTTCCCAGGCTCAGGTGGGCTTGTGTGGGTCTTGGCCCCCAGTGCCTGCTAGCCTCAGGTGTCCCCTGTGTTAGACACCTCCTGCCTTCCTTTCTGAAGCTTCGCTTTCTTTTATTTTTGTTTTGTTTTGTTTTTGGAGACAGGGTCTCGCTCTGTCATCCGGGCTGGAATACACTGGTGCAATCACAGCTCACTGCAGCTTCAACCTCCTGGGCTCAAGTGATCTTCCCATCTCAGACTCCCAAGTAGCTGGGGTTACAGGTGAGCGCCAGCCTGCCCAGCTAGTTTTTTATTTTCAGCAGAGATGAGGTCTCACTGTGTTGCCCAGGCTGCTCTCAAACTCCTGGGCTCAAGTGACCCTCCTGCATCACCCTCCCAAAGTGCTGGGATTACAGGCATGAGCCATCACACCTGGCCCCTCCAAGTTTTTTATTATGATAAAAATGTTTAATTTTAAACGTACCATCTTAACCATTGTTAAGTGCACTGTTGTGTGGCATTAAGCACATTCGTATTGTCGTGCCACCACCACCATCATCTCCAGAGCTTTCTCATCTTCCCAAACTGAAACTCTGTCCCCATTCAGCACTCGCTCCCCATTGGTAGAAGGCAGCAGCTTCCACTCTCTGATTTCTACTACCCGAGCTCCCTCAGAAATGGAGTCACACAGTATTGGTCCTTTTGGGACTGAAGTACTTCACCTCATGCAATGTCCTCTAGGTTCATCGGTGTCGTGGCAGGTGTCAGAACTAACTTCCTTTCTGAGGCGGAATAATGTCCCATTGTGTGGAAGAGGCATGGTTTGTTTATCTGTTCATCAGTTGGTGGACACTGAGTTGCTTCTGCCTTCCTGCGAATGTGAATTGAATGCTGCTGTGAACAGGGTGTCAGTGAATCTGCTGAGGGCTTGTTTTCCGTATTCTGGGCATGGCCCTTTGTGTCTGCCTTTGCTGGAGCACCTCCCCGGGATGCGTTTGTTTATAGGATGTTCAGACGAATGTCAGAACCCACTGGGCGGTTCACTCACTGAGGGGGGCCCGCGTCCCCTCCATTTCTGCATTCCCAGTTCTTGGTATGGTTCCTCTGAGGTTCGGTTTTCCTGAGCACCTGGGGTGTTTGCAGGGATGTGGAGGGGTTCCTGCAGAAGACACCACCCACATCCACGCACCTGCTCAGATTCCCGGGCCATGGTCGGGGCCACCGCCCGTGGGGATGACTCCGGATGGGAGTGGCAGAAAAGGGCCTGCTGGGCCGAGGGGAGGCGTCTCCGGGAAGAGAGGGAGGTGTGAGCGGGGAGAACCCACTTTGATTCTTCGCTGTTTGCCTGATGCGCAGCACCACACTGCGTAGAGACCTTTGGCTCTGGTTTTTTCTTTTTCCACTGAAACACAGCAAATTATACATTTTATGAAAATTGGCATCGTACAACTGGAAAATTTAACCATAAACTTAAAACTCTTTTACCCTGTTGGCCCCCATCCTCCAGCTGTGTCCACACTTTGAGCACAGTCATGAGAATGACTTGGTTGGGTGCGGGGTGGTGTCACAAAGCCCTGTCTCTTGTGTGATGGCTGCGCCTCGAATCAGTGGGAGGGCACCTCGCCCGTTTACAGTTGGGCAATGCTTGGGCTGGGCGGCCTGGCTGCTCCTGGACTCGCCTCCCAGCGTCTGATGCTGTGTATTTTCCATCTGCCCCAGGAATTTGACACAGGTGTGACTTGCAGGTTGTGTGGGTGATGCCTCCCTCCCTCTTTCCTCTTAAAGCATCTCATGCTTCTTCATTCGCTGATACTTACAACCCCCAGTGGATATTTAGTGGAGTTTGCTGTAGTGCTTTTGCCATTTATTTGGACTATTGGAAAAATTTCAGGTTTGGTTTTGGCCCTATGTCTTGATGGAGGGCAAGGGTTAGGATTTCAGTTTATCTTCCCGGTGAGGTCTGAGCACGTCTGTGCCCTGAGGTGGGTGGTTTGGTGAAGGTGGGGCTTTAACCTAGCTCTGCCACTTAGGAATCAGAACACACACACACACGCGCGCACACACACACACACACACACACTCTCTCTCACACACACATCGGGATATTTTTCTTGTTTCCTTCTTCCAGAGGGTGTAGGAGTTGTGTTCCAAGTTTGTTCCTGCAAACCCTCCGATGAGGCCAGCTGCATTCATCGGGGCCTGGATGGCCGCACCTCTCTCTCCCCGCCCTGTCTCCTGCACTCAGGTGAGAGGCTGGCAGGGCTGCCGTAGGGGTGGAGAGTGAACGCAGGGTGGCTAAGCCCTCGTCCCTGTGAGGGACAGTGACACGGATGGGAGCAGCCATCTGAGCTGGAAGCTGTGGACATGGTCCTTGTGTGGGTCCAAGCAAAGTGGGTGGCGTGTGCATTTTGTGAACACGTGGTCTGCTTCCTGGTGCAGACCAGGTCTCCCCAGAGGGACCCTCCTGAGCTGAGCTGCCCGGGGCACCTGTCCCTGGATGTGAACTGCCTTGGTTGTACCTTGGTGGGGGGACCTTTCCTGAATGTGTTGGTTCGGCATGGTGACAGGTGTTTCCCTGCGGCAGAATGTTGGGGCCACACCAACGTCCCCAGAGTCTTCTCCCTAGAGTCTCTGAAAGGAAGCCTGGGTTCCTGGTGGTGCTCCCCTCCATGTGTGCTCACCCGCCTGTATGGAGGCAGCCCAGGGGAGCGGCTGAGACTCTTGGCAGAGAGCTGGGGACGCTCTGTTCTCATTGGCAGCCCCACCCTGAAGAATAACAGACTCCCAAATATCACACAGGCTGCAGATACCACCCAGCCCCCAAGGATGCCATCACCAGGCTGGGGCGCTCCCATGCCCATTATCCAGGGGTAATTTTTGCTCACTTATTTATAAGCCACACATCCTCTTCTATCCTACCAAACCTAAGAATATCAAAAGGGAAAGCTTGGCTTGCATGGACGTAATTAACCTAAAAGTCTTTAAACGTTTCTCCCGAGTGTTGGAGTGACTGTTTGCACACATCTGTTGTGTTTTGCCTGTGTGCATTCCTCCTCCTGGTCAGAGAGCCCGTCTCTTCCGCCCTCTCCCTTACCCTAGGAGGGCTGAGTCAGGCCTCCCTACCCAGGCCCAAGGGCAGATGCACCTGAGCCATTGTGTCCCATGGTTGATACGGGACGGGGCTGATTTCCTGACCTGGACCCCTGAGACCCAGTGCTCTTAGCTGTGAGCCTCTGGGAAGAGGTTCTGGCAGGTGGAGGGGATGGACGTTACAGTGCTGTGGCCACCTAGAAAAGCCGTCCCGGAACTGAGACCAACTGCTGAGGGAGGAAGGGCCACCAGATCGGGGGCCGGGCCGGGGTGAGCACCTGAAGCCGGCTCCACCTGCTCTTCTCAGCTGTGCGCCTCCAGGAATTTGCACTCGCTTCAGCTGATTTGGGTTGGATTTCTAGCGTTTCACATACAGGATCTAGACTCGCACACAACTGCATTAATATGTTGGTGTTTGATAAACTAGGGTTGAAGGAGTTCCATCAGTGAAGAGAGAAGCCACGTGACCTGAGGATGCAGGGCACTGTTCACGTGGACATGAGCCGTTTCTTAGCATCATGAGATTTTAGAAACATGTTCTTACTCTGCCAGGACCCAGGGATAGGTGAGGCTCTCCTATTGGGATACCATTTCACCAGCAGAGAGATTAATTGGAGAATGTGTAATTTTTTCCCCTTTGGAAATAATTTGTTCTTTTTTTTTTTTGACAGAGTTTCTTTCTGTCATCCAGGCTGGAGTGCAGTGGTGTGATCATAGCTCACTGCAGCCTCGACCTCCTGGGCTCAAGTGGTCCTCCCACCTCAGCCTCCCAAGTAGCTGGGACTACAGGCATGCACCACCATGCCCGGCTAATTTTTACATTTTTGGTAGAGGCCGGGTACGGTGGCTCATGCCTGTAATCCCGGCACTTTGGGAGGCCGAGGTGGGTGGATCACGAGGTCAGGAGATCAAGACCATCCTGGATAACATGGTGAAACCCCGTCTCTACTAAAATACAAAAAAATTAGCCGGGCGTGGTGGTGGGCGCCTGTAGTCCCAGCTACTCGGGAGGCTGAGGCAGGAGAATGGCGTGAACCCGGGAGGCGGAGCTTGCAGTGAGCGGAGATTGGCGCCACTACACTCCAGCCTGGGCGACAGAGCGAGACTCCGTCTCAAAAAAAAATTTTTTTTTTTGGTAGATACGGGGTCTTGCTTTGTCACCCAGGCTGGTCTCAAACTCCTGAGCTCGAGTGCTCCTTCTGCCTCAGCCTCCCAAAGTGCTGGGATTACAGGCGTGGGCTGCTGTGCCCAGCAGGAATAATTTCTCAGTGCATCTCTGATGGGGAGGCTAATGAAGAAAGGACACCTGGTTTGAAGGCTTCTCTGTGTCTGTCCGTGGGCGCTACTGATCTGAGCCAAGCACCATTCCGCAGGCATGCCTGAAATGACTCCCATGGCTGTCATGGTGCCATCTGGAGAGCATTTGCTCACTGTAATGGTCCCGTCACACTTGTCTGATGAGGATCTGTTGGTTGACTTTGACAGTGATAAACGAACACAGCCTATCTGGGTGTTTTTTGCACTTATAGTTTGGGGGTTTGAAGTACTGGCTAGAAGCTGGCGGGGTGTGTGTGTGCAGGTGTGCGAGTGCATGTGCAAGTGTGCGTGCAAGTGTGAGTCTGCACTTGTGTGCAAGAGAATGTGTGTGTGTGTGTGTTTGGAGATTTGGACTTGAAAATTCTAGCTCAGGTCTTTGGGGTAGTGTTTGACCTGAACTCTGAAAGGCAGAGGGTCCCAGACTTTCCTGGGATGATGGGAACTGGGCACCCCAGATGAGGCTCGGTTGTGAGTAGGAGCGGGGTGGGCCACCGAAGAGAAGACAGAGTGGGCCTGTAGGGCCAGCCCGAGGTACCCACAGTGGAGGGTCTACAGGCTGATTTGGGAGGTGGTGGTTTATACCTGTAGTCACCTTCTATCTTAGTTAGGAATTCACCTTCACACTTCCAGAAACTGCCAAGAAGAATGCCGCCGCTCAGGTTTATCTGGTAGAATAAGCTGTTTGAACAAAGATCTGGAGGTTGCACAATCCTGTGTCATTCTGGATTTATCTTGGGGTCGGGAGTCAACGATACTTCTTGTGCTGTCGTTTCTCCGGCCGTGTGAAGTTACCACCTCGTGAGTGGTCATAAGTTAGCGTGTCTAAATGCACTTTGAAATCCTAGGATGAAAAAGCCAGGCCCTGTCTTTTTTCCTTGTCTAAGCACCATCCTTGCTTAGGAGAGACACGGCTGTGGCTCTCAGGCTGTGGGGCAATGTTCTGCTTATAATGTTTCAAGAGGTTCAAAGCGTGCAGGCCCCATGCTCCGTGAGAGCCTTGACCTGGGTCAGCAGGGGCGGCTGGGCTTGACTCGAGAATTCCCACAGGGCCCGAGGGAAGAGCAGAGCAAGAGGGAGGAGCGCGTGGAGCCCTATGTGGCCTGCGATATTGGGGTGGCGTCCAGGCCCGCCTAGATGGGGGAGGGAGACAACAGAGCTGCCACCTGCTCACCGCAGACCCAGGGGCCCAGGAGGAGCGGACTAGGACCGGCAGTGCCTTCCAGCCTAGGTCTCCTGCCCCTGGGCTGGAGTTCATCTTTTAGGCAAATTTGGAATAGGAACCTTAAAAATGCTTTCTTCACTCGTTTAAATAGTAATGATAAGAATATGGCTGCAGGGGGCAGCTTATGCCTGTAATCCCACCATTTTGGGAGCTCAAGGCAGGAGTATTGCTTGAGCCCAGAAGTTTGAGACCAGTCTGGGCAACATAGTGGAAACTTGTCTCTCCAAAAGCTAAAAGAAAAAGCCGTGCATGGTGGTATGCACCTGTAGTCCCAGCTACTTGGGAGGCTGAGGTGGGAGGATCGCTTGAGTCTGGGAGGTCGAGGCTGCTGTGAGCCATGATTGCACCACTGCATTCCAGCCTGGGTGACAGAGCAAGATCTTGTCTTAAAAAAAAAAAAAAAAAAAAAGGTGTTGTATTTTATCATTAGAAGGCCATCCTGTTTAGAAGAGTGGGTTTCTCATAAGAAAAAAAAGAAAAAGGTTGACCTTGTAAGTATATTTTCTTGGGTGAATTGTGGTGGTGGTAATGGTTTTAACTGGTGTTAATTTCAGTTCTTTTAAAAGTTGTGGTAAGATACATGCAACATAAAATGTGCCCTCTTCCCCATTTTTAAGTGAACAGTTCAGTGGCATTAAGCACATTCAGTTTGCCTGCCACCGTTACCACCATCCATCTCCAAAATTCTCTCCATTTACAAAACTGAAACTCTGTCCCTATTAAACACTAGCTCCCCATTCCCCACTGTGCCGCCCCCCCAAAGCCCCTGGCACCAACCATTCTACTTCCTGTCTCTGAGTTTGACTAGGGACCTCCTGTAAGTGGATTTGTACAATATTTGTCCTTTTGTGTCTGGCTTCTTCATGTAGTATAATGTCTTCAAGGTTCATTCATGTTGTAGTCAGGATCACCTTCCTTTTAAAGGTTGAACGATATCCCGTTGTATGGACAGACCACATTTTATCCATTCACCCAGGGATGGACACCTGGGTTGCTTCCATCTCTCGGCTCTTGTGAATAATGCTGCTGTGAACACGGGTGTGCAGATACCTGTTCAAGTCCCTGCTGTTTTCTTTTGAGACGGAGTCTCGCTCTGTCTCCCAGGCTGGAGTGCGGTGGCACCATCTCAGCTCACTGCAAGCTCCGCCTCCCAGGTTCAGGCCATTCTCCTGCCTCAGCCTCCCGAGTAGCTGGGACTACAGGTGCCCACCACCACGCCTGGCTAATTTTTTGTATTTTTAGTAGAGACGGAGTTTCACCATGTTAGCCAGGATGCTCTGGATCTCCTGACCTCGTGATCCACCCACCTCGGCCTCCCAAACTGCTGGGATTACAGGCATGAGACACCACGCCCCGCCGAGTCCCTGCTTTTAATTCTTTGGGGCAGGGATCCCCAACCCCCTGGTGATGGACCAATACTGGCCTGCGGCCCCTTAGGAACTGGACTGCACAGCAGGAGGTGAGCGGCAGGTGAGCGTGCATTCCCGCCGGAGCCCCGCCTCCCGTCAGATCAGCGGCGGCATTAGATTCTCATAGGAGCGGGAACCCTCCTGTGAACCCTGCATACCAGGGTTCTCCATGCAACAATCTAATGCCTGATGATCTGAAGTGGAACAGGTTTTTGTTTTTTTTTTCCAGACAGAGTCTTGCTCTTTCGCCTAGGCTGGAGTGCAGTGGCATGATCTCGGCTCACTGCAACCCCTGCTTCCTGGGTTCAAGTGGTTCTCCTGCCTCAGCCTCCCAAGTAGCTGGGATTACAGGTGCCCGCCACCATGGCCAGCTAATTTTTTTGTTTATTTGTTTATTTATTATTTTTTGAGGTGGAGTCTTGCTGTCACCCAGGCTGGAGTGCAGTGGTGCAATCTCAGCTCACTGCAACCTCTGCCTTCTGGGTTCAAGCCATTCTTGTGCCTCAGCTTCCCGAGTAGGTGGAATTATAGGCGTGTGCCACCATGCCCAGCTAATTTTTGTATTTTTAGTAGAGGCGGGATTTCACCATGTTGGCCAGGCTGGTCTCACTCTTGACCTCAAGTGATCTGCCCGCCTCGGCCTCCCAAAGTGTTGGGATTACAGGTGTGAGCCACCGTGCTCAGCCTGAAGTGAAACAGTTTCATCCCAAAAGCATATACCTCTGCCCCATCCATGGAAAAATTGCCTCTCATGAAACCAGTCCCTGGTGCCAAAAAGGTTGGGGACCGCGGCTCTGGAGTATATGCCTAGGAGTAGGAGTGTGGGGTCATATGGTAATTTATCTTTAATTTTTGGAGGAATTGAATTTCAATTCTTATTATTACCAAAAATACTTAAAATTCTTACAGATGGCATGGGAAAGTAGCACACAGTCGGGACTCTGCAGCCGAGTTTGCCTCCTTGAATGCACACATAACACAGGAACAAAGACAGAGCTGCTTCCCTCCTGTTGGGTCTCTGGCGGACAGTCAGGTATGCTGAGGGAGACACTGTTCTCAAACTCCAGGCCAGGGTGGTTTCCGGAGGGTCCACCGGTGGTCTCATCTCTTCTCTCTCAAACCATGGATGGTGCCTTTTAAAGAAAATGACACCGGCCAGGTGCGGTGGCTCATGGCTGTAATCCCAGCACTTTGGGAGGCCGAGGCGGGTGGATCACCTGAGGTCGGAAGTTCAACACCAGCCTGGCCAACATGGTGAAACCCCGTCTCTATTAAAAATACAAAAATTAGGCCGGGCGCGGTGGCTCACGCCTGTAATCCCAGCACTTTGGGAGGCCGAGGCGGGCGGATCACGAGGTCAGGAGATCGAGACCATCCCGGCTAAAACGGTGAAACCCCGTCTCTACTAAAAATACAAAAAATTAGCCGGGCGTAGTGGCGGGCGCCTGTAGTCCCAGCTACTTGGGAGGCTGAGGCAGGAGAATGGCGTGAACCCGGGAGGCGGAGCTTGCAGTGAGCCGAGATCCCGCCACTGCACTCCAGCCTGGGCGACAGAGCGAGACTCCGTCTCAAAAAAAAAAAAAAAAAAAAAAAAATACAAAAATTAGCTGGGTGTGGTGGTGGGCACCTGTAATCCCAGCTACTGAGGAGGCTGAGGCATGAGATTCGCTTGAGCCTGGGAGGCAGAGGTTGCAGTGAGCTGAGATCGCGCCATTGCACTCCAGCCTGGGCAACAGAGTGAGACTCTGTCTCAAAAAACAAACAAAAATCAAAGTGCCAACCTCTGGGCTGTCCCCTCCTGGCCTGCCTTGTTCCTGAGCTCACCAGGGTCCTTCACTCTGTGGCACTGGCCTCAGCCAGCACCAAGGCTGAAAGAGCCCATTCAGAGGCCAGAAAGAAACTGTTAGGCTCTGAAGCCGTGGGCCAGGCCAAGACAGAGATTCTGAGGCATGGTTCTGGAATGGGTTTTTCCGCCCACAGGCACTCAAGGAGGACAGCATTGGGAGATGGCTGGGTGGAGAGTCTGCGGGAGGCTACAAGGCAAAAATCCCCTACTCCCCCTGGGCTCCTTCACAGTTTGTGTGTCCTCACAGAGCAAGGAAGTTCTGTGAGCCTCATTCAATCATCTGAGGTTCTTCCCAGGAAAATTATAGTGGGAACTCTGGCTTTGATGAAACTGCTTTTTTTTCAAAGCAGTTTGCAAAATAACCGGGGCCTTAAAAAACAATCTGGATGAAATGGTTTTTGCCATTTCAATTGGTTCTCTTCCAACGTGTCTTCCTTCCAGTAGGTTTCCAGAATATTTTGGTTTCAAAATTTGGGGGCACAGATTTGCAAAGTGGATTTCAACATGTCGGGTTTCAAAGGGGGCTGGCTTTGAAAGTGGTCTGGGCTTCTAAAAGGTTTGATTGAAAACTGGTTTGGTTCTCAGACATTCCAGAAGCTTCTCCCGGAGTCCAGAGCCTCCCAGTGGTGCTTTGGGAAGGGGGCCAGGCAGGGCGTCCTGGTGAGTGGACGTAGGGTGGGCAGGGCCACCCTTGTCCTGGGATGTTGTGGAGGACTTGGCACGCCCTGTCTCAGGCCTGGCTCTGGCTCTGGGTGGATGTTTTGCATCTTCAGAAAAAAGCTCCTGTGGGATATTTCTCCTCCAGCCGACCCCGCCCCCCAGGGCATTCGAGAAAAGGGTGCTTGTCTCTTGGTGAGAGGGCCACGGTTCCTTCAGTTTCTCCGTTCCTACGGGCCTCTTTCTTTTTCCTTTTTGAGACGGAATCTCACTGTGTCGCCCAGGCTCACTGCAACCTATGCCTCCCGGGTTCAAGTGGTTCTCATGCTTCAGCCTCCTGAGTAGCTGGGATTACAGGTGTGTGCCACCACATCCAGCTAATTTTTTGTATTTTTAGTAGAGATGGGGTTTTCCCATGTTGGCCAGGCCGGTCTCGAACTCCTGACCTCGTGATCTGCCCACGTTGGCCTCCAAAGTGCTAGGATTATAAGTGTGAGCCACCACACCAGGCCCGTTTCATCCCTGCCTCAGCCTGCATGCCAAGCTCCCTGGGTGCCCGCCCACAGGTGTCACCCTTTAAGGAGAAAGTGGCCTGGGGCTGGAAACAGGACTTTGTAGGGAAGGACAGCGCGTGTGAGAAAAGGCCTGTTGATGGGCACGCCAGGGTTTAATGGACGGCTCTTTGAAGTCATGGGCTGAGCCAGAAGGAATTGTCATGATGTCAGTCTCATTTCCAGATGGGGAAAGGGAGACCCAGGCTGCGGTGACCCACTGAGGCACAGGATCAGTGAGAACCCAGCCCTGGCTTTGCCCAGACCTCTCAAGGGCACTTCGTGGGACCATTGCCGGCCGTTGTGGCATCTGTCCCTGGCCTTGCCCCCATCCGTCTCTGCACAGCCCAGGTGGGTCCGAGCCAGCCCCAGGTCTCCAGGGTCCCAGCCCAGCCTCTAGAAGAGCCAGCAGCAGGGCTGGAAGGGAGAGCACATGCTGGGCCTTGGGGCTGCCTTGGACCTCAGGCCGTTGACAAGGAAAAGCGGAGAGTTGGGAAAAAAGGACAAATAGCTGAGCGCCAGCCGCAGTCTGGGGGACGGGAGCCTCGTGCGACTCTCGGAGTGCTGGCCAGATTGGCAGAGGGGAGGAGAGAGGAAAAACCCAGGCTCTGAGGAAAAACCTCTCCAGCCCAGCGCGTGGCCTGGCATTAACCCACTGCAGCCCCAGGAAGTGGTTCCACCCCAGGCAGCCAACAAGGCGGTGCCTGAACTATGTCTGTGGATGACGGAGCCACGACCTGTCCCTCAGGGCTCAGCGCTGCGGCTATGTCCAGGGACCCCTGGCTGTGCCCACGTCGGGGCTTCCCGTTCCTTACCTGCCATGAGAATGAGATGTCCAGGGACCTCCCTGCTCCAGCTGGGACCTGTGGGGCTTTGTCTGTTGTCCCGAGCACCTTGGAGATGTCATTTCTAACATTTTAACCCAGGAATCCCCCCACCAAGGGACAGAGTGCAAGGACATGATCGAACAGAAAAAGTTCTGGTACAAGATCAACCCCGTGGGGTGGTGAGTGCTGCAGCCCCGGGCCTCACATCCTGCCGTCCCTGTGGGAGATTGGAGCGGTCCCAGTGCCCACCGCTGATTCTCTGGCTCCAGCAACCCCTCCAGGTGGATCCGTCCCACGCAGCCTGGCCTGAAACACTGCCCAGCCACTGGGTCCAGTAAGACAGAGCCTCGAGTCATTCTGCCAAGAGGATCCAGAAACACAGACTTTTTCTGGGGTCCTGGAGGCTTCTGGCCCATGGGGAGCCCCTGGGTCCCAGCGATCCAGCCCTGATGTGCTGAGGGTGCAGGGCCCAGCTGCAGAGCAGAGGAGAGTGGCCCCCAGGGACCAGCAGCACGAAAGGCACACTGAGGCACACTGGCAGGCCTGGGCTGCAGAGAGCCTGAAGGTCATGGGGTAGCTGGTGGAAGCAGGAAGACCCCATACAGCAGCGACCACTGAGGCTGGTGCTGCACTTTCTCAGGGAATTGAGTGTGGGCTCCCACCATCCCGGCCACTGGCTTCCTCCAAAGCCTCCTCCTCTTACATCAGCAAACCTTCTGTTCGGTGACCCCCTCAGTGACCCTCTGTGCTTGCCTTCGTGGTCTTCCTCATGGAGGATTTCGGGTCAGCGTGGGGGTCAGAGGTCATTTCCCATACCCCCTCAAAGGTACTTCTTGCTGTGGTCCCCACACTCTGACACCCTCTTCTGAAATGAACACTTTTTTGTTGTTGTTGTTGAGACAGAGTCTTGCTCTGTCGCCCAGGCTGGAGTGCAGTGGCACAATCTTAGCTCACTGCAACCTCCACCTCCCAGGTTCAAGCGATTTTCATGCCTCAGCTTCCCGAGTAGCTGGGATTACAGGCATGTGCCACCAAGCCCAGCTAATTTTTGTATTTTTAGTAGAGATGAGGTTTCACCATGTTGGCCAGGCTGGTCTCGAACTTCTGACCTCAAGTGATTCGCCCGCCTCGGCCTCCCAAAGTGCTGGGATTACAAGCATGAGCCACTGCGCCCGGCCACAAACACTTTTTTTTTTTTAAACAAGTGAAAACAAGTTTATTAACAAAGTTAAGAAATAAAGAATGGCTATTCCATAGGGAGAGCAGCCTGAATAAACACTTTTTTTGTTGTTGTTGAGGCAGAGCCTCACTCTGTCGCCCAGGCAGGAGTGCAGTGGTGCGACCTCAGCTCTCAGCTCCCTGCACCGTCCACCTCCTGGGTTCAAGCGCTTCTTCCCCAAGTAGCTGGGACTATAGGCACACACCACCATGCCCGGCTAATTTTTCTCTTTTTAGTAGAGACAGGATTTCGCCATGTGGGTCGGGCTGGTCTCGAACTCCTGGTCTCAAGTGATCCGCCCTCCTCGGCCTTCCAAAATGCTAGGATTACAGGCATGAGCCGCCGTGCCTGGCCACAAACATATTTTAAATTTGAACAATAAAGGAACTGGACCAGGAAGTGTGGAGTTGGGGAGACCCTGCTCTCGCCAGGTGCCTTCCCGGCAGGTTGTCTCTGCCTCCCCTTGCACCCCTTGAATGGCGGGCTCCCTCTCCCATAGCCCCTGCCAGGCTGGATAACCAACTTCATTCTTATACCCGTCCGAATCTGCCCCCTGTTAATGGCACCCACCAGTCCTTGTCCAAACCTCGAAGCTCAGGACCTCACAGAGCACCACGTCCTCTTCTGTGTCATATGCAGCTGGATCTCAGTAAATGGCAATGTCTTCTCTACCCGGGACTGAACAAAACCCATTCCTCCTATG